TTTTCCTTAAAGGAGATGTTTACAACTTACTATTATAAATGCTGCCACTCAATCATAGGAGAAAATGATACTAAAATAGTTCAAGGCTAAAATCACACATAGGGCAGTTGTTCTCGAATATTTATAAGGCCACGAACTCATTTATGTATAACCTATAAACTTGAAGAATTTTTGAACCAATACAGTGGCAAGGAAAGCTAACAACCTAACTGTTAAGATCTATGGTCATTATTTTTCATTTAGTCCTAGAAATACATTTCCTTTCTGTAATGAATCAATATGGTCTAACTCAAAGAGAAACACGTGGAAGTGAAAAATAAATTTCTAAAGCAAGTGCTGATGGAAGAAGCAGAATTTCCCATTTAAAATACCCAAACAACTCCAAATTCTTTAGTAGTTAGGACTCCTGAAATCTCTTGACATAATAGAGAAGCAAAGACCCATAGAGAGATATGCGGTTAAATAGTGCTGCCTCTGGTGGCAAAAGCAGTTGCTAAGTTGTTTCACAACATATTTTTCCCCCACAGGCACAGGCCCCCCAAACACTGGAGCCGTCTACGAATTATTCTGACGCTAACTCCACAGCTCCGGACAGAAACACAATAGACGGGCGTGGTCTTATAATCATAAGCCAGTTCCTTTCTCAAGTCCTTCCTGCCTATGTTCGCTTACGTGTTATGGGTTCTGCGGTCCTGATGAAACTCCCTGAACGGAGAAAAACCACACACTTCATCCCAGTGGCGAATTTCTCCTCTTGCTCTAAGCAGGGTGTTTGACCTTCTAGTCGACTGCGTCCCCTGTACCCGGCGCCAGCTGTGTTCCTGACCCCAGAATAACTCAGGGCTGCACCGGGCCTGGCAGCGCTCCGCACACATTTCCTGTCGCGGCCTAAGGGAAACTGTTGGCCGCTGGGCCCGCGGGGGGATTCTTGGCAGTTGGGGGGTCCGTCGGGAGCGAGGGCGGAGGGGAAGGGAGGGGGAACCGGGTTGGGGAAGCCAGCTGTAGAGGGCGGTGACCGCGCTCCAGACACAGCTCTGCGTCCTCGAGCGGGACAGATCCAAGTTGGGAGCAGCTCTGCGTGCGGGGCCTCAGAGAATGAGGCCGGCGTTCGCCCTGTGCCTCCTCTGGCAGGCGCTCTGGCCCGGGCCGGGCGGCGGCGAACACCCCACTGCCGACCGTGCTGGCTGCTCGGCCTCGGGGGCCTGCTACAGCCTGCACCACGCTACCATGAAGCGGCAGGCGGCCGAGGAGGCCTGCATCCTGCGAGGTGGGGCGCTCAGCACCGTGCGTGCGGGCGCCGAGCTGCGCGCTGTGCTCGCGCTCCTGCGGGCAGGCCCAGGGCCCGGAGGGGGCTCCAAAGACCTGCTGTTCTGGGTCGCACTGGAGCGCAGGCGTTCCCACTGCACCCTGGAGAACGAGCCTTTGCGGGGTTTCTCCTGGCTGTCCTCCGACCCCGGCGGTCTCGAAAGCGACACGCTGCAGTGGGTGGAGGAGCCCCAACGCTCCTGCACCGCGCGGAGATGCGCGGTACTCCAGGCCACCGGTGGGGTCGAGCCCGCAGGCTGGAAGGAGATGCGATGCCACCTGCGCGCCAACGGCTACCTGTGCAAGTACCAGTTTGAGGTCTTGTGTCCTGCGCCGCGCCCCGGGGCCGCCTCTAACTTGAGCTATCGCGCGCCCTTCCAGCTGCACAGCGCCGCTCTGGACTTCAGTCCACCTGGGACCGAGGTGAGTGCGCTCTGCCGGGGACAGCTCCCGATCTCAGTTACTTGCATCGCGGACGAAATCGGCGCTCGCTGGGACAAACTCTCGGGCGATGTGTTGTGTCCCTGCCCCGGGAGGTACCTCCGTGCTGGCAAATGCGCAGAGCTCCCTAACTGCCTAGACGACTTGGGAGGCTTTGCCTGCGAATGTGCTACGGGCTTCGAGCTGGGGAAGGACGGCCGCTCTTGTGTGACCAGTGGGGAAGGACAGCCGACCCTTGGGGGGACCGGGGTGCCCACCAGGCGCCCGCCGGCCACTGCAACCAGCCCCGTGCCGCAGAGAACATGGCCAATCAGGGTCGACGAGAAGCTGGGAGAGACACCACTTGTCCCTGAACAAGACAATTCAGTAACATCTATTCCTGAGATTCCTCGATGGGGATCACAGAGCACGATGTCTACCCTTCAAATGTCCCTTCAAGCCGAGTCAAAGGCCACTATCACCCCATCAGGGAGCGTGATTTCCAAGTTTAATTCTACGACTTCCTCTGCCACTCCTCAGGCTTTCGACTCCTCCTCTGCCGTGGTCTTCATATTTGTGAGCACAGCAGTAGTAGTGTTGGTGATCTTGACCATGACAGTACTGGGGCTTGTCAAGCTCTGCTTTCACGAAAGCCCCTCTTCCCAGCCAAGGAAGGAGTCTATGGGCCCGCCGGGCCTGGAGAGTGATCCTGAGCCCGCTGCTTTGGGCTCCAGTTCTGCACATTGCACAAACAATGGGGTGAAAGTCGGGGACTGTGATCTGCGGGACAGAGCAGAGGGTGCCTTGCTGGCGGAGTCCCCTCTTGGCTCTAGTGATGCATAGGGAAACAGGGGACATGGGCACTCCTGTGAACAGTTTTTCACTTTTGATGAAACGGGGAACCAAGAGGAACTTACTTGTGTAACTGACAATTTCTGCAGAAATCCCCCTTCCTCTAAATTCCCTTTACTCCACTGAGGAGCTAAATCAGAACTGCACACTCCTTCCCTGATGATAGAGGAAGTGGAAGTGCCTTTAGGATGGTGATACTGGGGGACCGGGTAGTGCTGGGGAGAGATATTTTCTTATGTTTATTCGGAGAATTTGGAGAAGTGATTGAACTTTTCAAGACATTGGAAACAAATAGAACACAATATAATTTACATTAAAAAATAATTTCTACCAAAATGGAAAGGAAATGTTCTATGTTGTTCAGGCTAGGAGTATATTGGTTCGAAATCCCAGGGAAAAAAATAAAAATAAAAAATTAAAGGATTGTTGATAACCCAGACTCAAATATCATTGCCTTCCTCCAGGAGTAATTAGGAACAGCTGAGGGCATGCTGGGAGTAAGCAGCAAGAGTGCATTCTGCTTTTAGATTGAGGGAGAGGTCCTTAAGTTCCTCGAATGAGACACAGATCTTT